AGGCCCCGTTTCTAACTCTGACTGGGGTTTGGACCCCGTTTCCGCAGCCTGACAGGGCTGGAAGCTCTAGGCCGACCCAGTTCCCCCTTCCAGCAGGACCCGATCCTGGAGGAGTGAGCCGTCCACCCAGGCACAGCCGCAGGTCCCCAGCCACGGCCAGGGAAGGACCGCAGGTGGCCTTTCAAAGAGGAGGAACGCCCCTCAGCGATCCTAAGAGGTTGTTTCTGTTTGTTTGGAGACACAGTCTGGCTCTGTTACCCAGGCTGGAGGGCAGTGGTGGGATCCCGGCTCACTGCAACCTCCACCTTCTGGGTTCAAGCAGTTCTCCTGCCTCAGCCTCCCGAGTAGCTGGAATTAGAGGCGCCTGCCACCACGCCCAGCTCATTTTAGTATTTTTAGTAGAGACGGGGTTTCGCCATGTTGGCCAGGCTGGTCTCGAACCCCTGACATCAGGTGATCCGCCCACCTCGGCCTTCCAAAGTGCTGGGTTTACAAGCGTGAGCCGCGGCGCCCGGCCCTATAAAAGTATTTTTAATTTATAAGCATTTTACACATTGAACTGTATAGCTCAATGGCTGCTGTTACACCGCGCGCGTGGGGAGGGTCCCACCCCGGGACGCTTCCTGCTCGGGGTCAGCCGCCGCCGCAGCCTGTTTACGCGCAGCGCCCCGCCAGGCAGTTTCGTGCCACCCGCCATTGTGGCGCGAGCCAGTCCCGGCCCCGGGTCACGTGCCGCTCCCGGGCCCGCCCTGGGCCACGTGTTGCCTGCGGACCCGCCTCTGGGCCACGTGTTGCCTGCGGACCCGCCTCTGGGTCACGTGTTGCCTGCGGACCCGCCTCTGGGTCACGTGTTGCCTGCGGGCCCGCCCCTGGGTCACGTGTTGCCTGCGGACCCGCCCCTGGGTCACGTGTTGCCTGCGGACCCGCCCCTGGGTCACGTGTTGCCTGCGGACCCGCCCCAGGTCACGTGCAGCTAGCCGGCGCGCCCGCCCCCGACTGCGCGCGACTCCTCGCGGGCCACCGTAGAAGGGCGTCGGGCGGCCGTCGGGACGGAAGCCGGGAGGCGCTGCCGACCGCGCCTGCGACAGCGTCAGCCCTGCGCGGAGCGCCGGCCCGATGGCGGCGGCGGCGGCGATGGCCGAGCAGGAGAGCGCCCGGAACGGCGGCCGCAACCGCGGCGGCGTCCAGCGTGTGGAGGGCAAGCTGCGCGCCAGCGTCGAGAAGGGCGACTACTACGAGGCGCACCAGATGTACCGGACCCTGTTCTTCAGGTACCCGCGCCCGGCCCTCGCCGCAGCCCAGCGGGCGTGGCTCACGGTCTCCTCTCTGTGGCAGGTACATGTCCCAGAGCAAGCACACGGAGGCCCGGGAGCTCATGTACTCGGGAGCCCTGCTCTTCTTCAGCCATGGCCAGGTAAGCCGTCTTGCTTCCTCCTGCATCCCTTTTCTTGATTCTTGTGTGTTGCTTTCTCTTGTAGCAAAACAGTGCAGCAGACTTGTCCATGCTGGTCCTGGAGTCCCTGGAGAAGGCGGAAGTGGAGGTGGCTGACGAGCTGCTGGGTGAGCATCCGGCCCTTCACCCCGGGACCCTGGTTCCTCTGATGAGGGTCTGTGCTGTTTGCAGAAAATCTGGCTAAAGTGTTCAGCCTGATGGACCCCAACTCTCCTGAGCGCGTGACCTTTGTGTCCAGAGCCCTGAAGTGGTCCAGTGGGGGCTCCGGGAAGCTGGGCCACCCCCGGCTGCACCAGCTGCTGGCCCTCACCCTGTGGAAAGGTAGGCCTGGGGCCAGGGCAGGCGTGGGCACCTGTATTTACATTTTTCTGTCTTTCCTTTGCAGAACAAAACTATTGTGAGTCGAGGTATCATTTTCTGCACTCAGCGGACGGGGAGGGCTGTGCCAACATGCTGGTGGAGTATTCCACGTCCCGCGGCTTCCGCAGCGAGGTGGACATGTTCGTGGCCCAGGCCGTGCTACAGTAGGTGTCTGTGGCTCTTCGGGTCTCGGCTTCCCTTCCACCACCAGCATGTTCTCATTTCCAGGTTTCTCTGTTTAAAAAACAAAAGTAGCGCATCGGTGGTCTTCACGACGTACACCCAGAAGCACCCGTCCATCGAGGACGGGCCTCCGTTTGTGGAGCCGCTGCTTAACTTCATCTGGTTCCTGCTGCTGGCTGTGGACGGGTGCGTCTTGGGATCCTGCAGGGGGAGGGGGCACCCAGCACATCCCTGTGTGTCTCTGTCCCAGTGGGAAGCTGACGGTGTTCACTGTGCTGTGTGAGCAGTACCAGCCATCCCTCCGGCGGGACCCCATGTACAACGAGGTGAGAGCTTGGGGCTGGGGAGGGAGGAGGGGCCCCCTCTGAGCCCGCTGCCTGTGCCTTGCAGTACCTCGACCGCATAGGACAGCTGTTCTTCGGCGTCCCGCCCAAGCAGACGTCTTCCTACGGGGGCCTGCTCGGTAAGCCGGGGCGCCCTTGTCACACCCACTCCAGGCGTGACTGCCACGGTGTTCTTCTTTCCAGGGAACCTTCTGACCAGCCTCATGGGCTCCTCAGAGCAGGAGGATGGGGAGGAGAGCCCCAGCGACGGCAGCCCCATCGAGCTGGACTGAACTGGCCAGGCCACGTGGAGACACCACGGTCGACGACGGCTGGAGGGACGTTTCAGAGGCGAGTCCTGGGTGGCTCCTCGCCTTGGGGGCTCCTGGCCCTGAGGCTGGCGGTGGCCGCATGCCGGCGCGTGTCTGTTTCTGTGCGGCGGCTCAGGGTGGCGCGGCTGCTGCTCACTGTGCTGCTGGGACCCAAGAGTGGGGCGTCGCCCCTGCTGGCCGCCGCGTCCCCCGAGATTGACCCACAATAAAGCACAGGCCTTACCGCGGCGTCACCCTCTCCCACTCCTTTGTTCTGGGTCCTTTCGGGAGGGCTGATGGGCAGCACAGGAGGCCCGTCCTCGGGGGGCTGCGCACATCACGCTCCTTGCCGGGCGTCCGGCACAGCTGCGGTCACCAAAGCAGGTGCTGGCCCTCGGACCTGAGAGCCCAGCCAGGGCCCATGTGGTCTGCAAATGGGAGCGGCTGTTTTTGAACACGGGGTCATTCTGCAGTCAGGACGAACCGGTCCCCGTCGCAGACGGAGTGCACGTGCCCTGCGCCACATCCTCACGCTCGGTGGAGGGACGCGTGCGGCGGGACGGTGCCTACGGGTACTTGCAGCTGTGTCCCATGTGGCATCCCAGAGCTGCGCCCTGCTGGTCTCTGTGAGCGCCACGCTGCTGTGCTGGAAATGCCGCTTTAAAAAGGGATACCGTGGGACTCTGCCCGTCTCTTTCATAACGCAATATTTATTTGTATTGGGTGATGATTGATTCTTTCGACCTAACATTTTGGGTTTTAACCAAATAACCGGTCCAGGAGTGAGCAGCTCCGTTCTGTCAGATGCTACTCCAAATGTTACCAGAACGATGACAAAAGGGGAGACGCTCTATTTTTTCACAGTTAAATGACAGTTGTAGATTGATACGCAGTTGTGCATGGGAAGGGGAAACGCACAGCTTTATTTACTGTAAAGTGGAATTTCAGGAAGGCTTGTGTGAACCGTTGCGCATAAATAAACCCTTTCTACCGGGCTGTGCAACGCTGGTCCTTTCTTGGGCGCTGGT